TTTATTGTGAATCACAGCGCCTGGTGTATCCTGAACTTTGAGGAGTTATGGGAGGGACACGTTGGGGGAATGGGAAGGGCACCATTCAGGCCAATTATGGGGAAACCCCTGGAGGAGGGTGAATGCCGAAGGAGGAATTGGGGGAGTCCAGGGGCTCCAAGTTACCACTGTGACATTTTGAGAGAACCCGGGGCTTTTGCAGATTCTACAAAATGTGGGCCAAGTTCATCCTGTCCAAGTGTGCAGCAGGGCCCTTGGCCCCCATCACTATCCTGGGGACAGAAGTTGGCTGCTGAGTGAGTGATAGAGGCCGTGCGAGAGGCACATCGTGGAAGCCAACCAGCACCCACATCCTTGCCCACCCTGGACCCCTTTCCAGCCTTTTCCTGAGCCCCTGCTTCCTCAGTCCTCCCCTCTCTCCAGCACCTGCAGCCTGGCTGCCTTTCCGTCTCTGGCTGCGCTCTTTCTCCAGCCTCGGTCTGGCCGCACTTCTGCCTCCTGGAACTCTCTCCATGGGTAGCCTCTTCTAGTCCACCCGTCTTCAGCCCCTCATCTCATTCGTCAGCACTCCACTCCCCTGCTGGGCTCCAGACATGGACTTCTGTCCCTCAAGGCACAGCTGGACTCATCCCTTTCCCCAAACCTGCCCTTCCTCCGGCTTCATTTCCATCAATACCTCCATCATCAACCCTTCCGCGAGACACTCCTGGCCCCTCCTCTCCCTCATGCCTCACAACCGACCAGCCGGAGGTCTAGGTCGATGACAGCTCCTAAAAAGCTCCTGAATGAATAATGAATGAATGAACGCGAGCAGGCTAGGCGTGGGGCCAGGCGGGGTCGCGCCCAGACCGCTCGCGACCATAGAGTCCGCCGGAGGCCGGAGGTAGAGGGGCTGGATGCGTGGCGGGGAGCGCCGGGCTCTCCCGGAAGTCTCCCTGGACGGAAGTGGAAACGGAAACCTTTTTAGGGAGTCCAAGGTACAGTCGCCGCGTGCGGAGCTTGTTACTGGTTACTTGGTAAGCTGGTGTGAGGGGAACCTGGGAGGGTCAGCTCCGGTCCTGGGTCGGGAGGGGTGGGGGCCAGAGGATTCAGGGCCGGAGGTTCTGGTGGGGGCCCAGTGGGCGGGACCCGAGGACGGAGGGGCCGGGAGGCCGAGAGGGGCGGGGTCGCGGCGGGGCCTGAGGGACGGAGGCCGGGATACTTGGGAAAGGATCCGCCGGCCTTGAACTCCCGCCTCCGCCGCCCCTAGGCCTCATGGCGGTCCGAGCTTCGTTCGAGAACAACTGTGAGATCGGCTGCTTTGCCAAGCTCACCAACACCTACTGTCTGGTAGCGATCGGAGGCTCAGAGAACTTCTACAGGTGCGGCGGGAGCCCCGGGGCTTACGGTGGCGGCCCCGCCACCACCGAGTCCATGTCCCTACAGTGTGTTCGAGGGCGAGCTCTCCGATACCATCCCCGTGGTGCACGCGTCTATCGCCGGCTGCCGCATCATCGGGCGCATGTGTGTGGGTAAGGCAGGTGGAGGACGCCGAGGGAGGGAGGTGTATTCACCCTCTAATTTGGGTTTCTCCAGGGAACAGGCACGGTCTCCTGGTACCCAACAATACCACCGACCAGGAGCTGCAACACATTCGCAACAGCCTCCCAGACACAGTGCAGATTAGGCGGGTGGAGGAGCGGCTCTCAGCCTTGGGCAATGTCACCACCTGCAATGACTACGTGGCCTTGGTCCACCCAGACTTGGACAGGGTGAGGCAGCCCAACTTGACCCAAGAGTCACATGAGCCCTGAACACAATATCTTTGATTGACAGGAGACAGAAGAAATTCTGGCAGATGTGCTCAAGGTGGAAGTCTTCAGACAGACAGTGGCCGACCAGGTGCTAGTAGGAAGCTACTGTGTCTTCAGCAATCAGGGAGGGCTGGTGCATCCCAAGACTTCAATTGAAGACCAGGATGAGCTGTCCTCTCTTCTTCAAGTCCCCCTTGTGGTAAGCATTCCTGTCCTCTGAACCCCGTCTCCCCGTGACTCACATTGAGCCCATCCCTTGGCAGGCGGGGACTGTGAACCGAGGCAGTGAGGTGATTGCTGCTGGGATGGTGGTGAATGACTGGTGTGCCTTCTGTGGCCTGGACACAACCAGCACAGAGCTGTCAGTGGTGGAGAGTGTCTTCAAGCTGAATGAAGCCCAGCCTAGCACCATTGCCACCAGCATGCGGGATTCCCTCATTGACAGGTACCTGGGGCCTCTCCTTTCTTCTGCTCAGGGCTACTGACCGTGCGCTTTCCTTTCTCTTCAGCCTCACCTGAGTCACCTTCCAAGTTGTTCCATGGGCTCCTGGCTCTGGACTGTGGCCAACCTTCTCCACATTCCGCCCAATCTGTACCGGATGCTGGCAGGGAGGTGGCAGAGAGCTCACTGGGACTGAGGGGCTGGGCACCCAACCCTTTTCCACCTGTGCTTATCGCCTGGATCTATCATTACTGCAAAAACCTGCTCTGTTGTGCTGGCTGGCAGGCCCTGTGGCTGCTGGCTGAGGGTTCTGCTGTCCTGTGCCACCCCATTAAAGTGCAGTTCCCTCCGGGCCATTCTGAATGTGATGTTTGGGGCCCTCAGCCTGTGTACAATCCCT